AAAAAAAAGCCCATCCAGGTAAGCATAGAAAGTGTTTTTTCATCATCTCCCTTTGACTCCAAATGAAGAAGCAGAGTTCCCAATAGCATGAACTAGATGTTGGCAGAGGAAAAAGCGAGTCCTCGTCCTATCCTGGTGTAAACTTCTGATTCTGGACAATTCTCAGTAGGATTGGCAATGACTCTTCTAGGCCTCCTTGTGATTGTTGATATATTTTTTTTAATTTAAAGTTCCGGAATACATGTCCAGGACGTGCAGGTTTGTTACACAGGTAAATGTGTGCCATGGTGGTTTGCTGTAACTATCATCCCATCACCTAGGTATTAAGCTCCGCATGTATTAGCTATTTATCTTGATGCTCCCCTCCCCCGGTTATCAGGATTTTTAAACAGTTTGCTCTAATTCACTGACAGGATTCTTTTAGAATGAATCTAAAAAAGCTGGGAATCTTTAACCTGAGCGCAGATCGGATCACGTGGAACGGTGCTGGTGTTTGTTAAAAATTCAGATTGCCCCGAATTTTCGACTCAGAGGGTCTGAAGTGGGGCTAAGATCTGCAGATTAACGGGCTCCGTGGGAGGCTCCCTGCTGGTGGCCAGTCCCGGGGTTTAGCTGTTCACTGTTGCTACTCGTGCTAAACCACGGTCTAACACTACCGACACTATTAATCGCCCTGGTCCTCAAGACAGCCGCGACCCCAGACGGGTGAGGCCCTCATCCTCTAGCACCAGATGGGGCCTGGGAACTGCTGCTTAGCAGATTCAGCTACCCACGTGGTCACCCGGGGCAACCACAAGGTCGACTCAAAAGACCAAAATAAATGTATAACGAATGCCAGGACCAAAGCCGGAATATATCTAATCATTCATTTTGAGGTTTAAACTTAAAAATGTTACATAAAAAAATAAGTAACCTGCCAAAAAATGCAGAGTGGCGGCGGGGGCGGGGGGAGAGGTGGTGAACGCGAGGGGCAGTACTTCCGGGTCAGGTGGGCCGGCTGTCTTGACCTTCTTTGCGGCTCGGCCATTTTGTCCCAGTCAGTCCGGAGGCTGCGGCTGCAGAAGTACCGCCTGCGGAGTAACTGCAAAGATGCTGTCCGTGCGCGTTGCTGCGGCCGTGGTCCGCGCCCTTCCTCGGCGGGCCGGACTGGTGAGCACCGAAGGCCGGCATGATGCAGGCGGCCGGGTGGGGCTGCAGGGTGGTGGTGCGCCGGCTCGGGCGCTCTCTGCAGGAGGGCGAGGGGCTGTGGCGAATGCCGCCATCTTGCACCCGTGGCTTCTCCGGCTGGACAGAGCAGGCGACACAGGTGCCCTTTTGCTCGTCACCTGCGCAGAGGCAGAATGGTACAGGGCAGACAGTTAACTCGATGGTGTCCAGAGACAGGGCCTCAAGATTCCTGTCTTCGGCTGACAGCGGCCCTAGAAGGGGGATCTTGGGTGAAGGTCAGGGCTTGGGCGCTAGCTCTCCGAGGCCTGTTCTGAATCGGTGAGGTTCCTCTCTTTCGATTCTTAGGGTCGAAATCAAATTTTTAAGAATACTTTTGCACTAGGTCTCCAGAAATGCTTTGGGTTCATCTTTCATTGCTGCAAGGAACTTCCATGCCTCTAACACTCATCTTCAAAAGACTGGTAAGTTATTATTTCTCAGTCTACGCCGCACTTTTTTTTAATTGAATTGAATTGTCTTCCATAGGGACTGCTGAGATGTCCTCTATTCTTGAAGAGCGTATTCTTGGAGCTGATACCTCTGTTGATCTTGAAGAAACTGGGCGTGTCTTAAGTATTGGTGATGGTATTGCCCGCGTACATGGGCTGAGGAATGTTCAAGCAGAAGAAATGGTAGAGTTTTCTTCAGGCTTAAAGGTAAATTATAAAATAAGATTTTGGTGTTTTAGTTCATTGATGTTCAATTGTGTCTTTTGTGCAGGGTATGTCCTTGAACTTGGAACCTGACAATGTTGGTGTTGTCGTGTTTGGAAATGATAAACTAATTAAGGAAGGAGATATAGTGAAGAGGACAGGAGCCATTGTGGACGTTCCAGTTGGTGAGGAGCTGTTGGGTCGTGTAGTTGATGCCCTTGGTAATGCTATTGATGGAAAGGTAGGTTTAATGTTCGTTAGATATAGTTGCAGTGCTTAGGGTTTTTCTTTTTATTTTTTAACAGGGTCCAATTGGTTCCAAGACGCGTAGGCGAGTTGGTCTGAAAGCCCCCGGTATCATTCCTCGAATTTCAGTGCGGGAACCAATGCAGACTGGCATTAAGGCTGTGGATAGCTTGGTGCCAATTGGTCGTGGTCAGCGTGAACTGATTATTGGTGACCGACAGACTGGGTAAAGACTCAAAAGCATATTAAAAGTTCTAAGGAAGATTTATATTTACTTTCTCTTTTTAAAGGAAAACCTCAATTGCTATTGACACAATCATTAACCAGAAACGTTTCAATGATGGATCTGATGAAAAGAAGAAGCTGTACTGTATTTATGTTGCTATTGGTCAAAAGAGATCCACTGTTGCCCAGTTGGTGAAGAGACTTACAGATGCAGGTATTAAAAGAAATTTAGTCCCATTGCTATTATATTGATAAAATTGTAAAATATATTTTCTCAGATGCCATGAAGTACACCATTGTGGTGTCGGCTACGGCCTCGGATGCTGCCCCACTTCAGTACCTGGCTCCTTACTCTGGCTGTTCCATGGGAGAGTATTTTAGAGACAATGGCAAACATGCTTTGATCATCTATGACGACTTATCCAAACAGGTCAAAGGAAATAAATTTTTAGAATCCATTTAGGTTAACTTCACAAACCTATTCTGTACCATAGGCTGTTGCTTACCGTCAGATGTCTCTGTTGCTCCGCCGACCCCCTGGTCGTGAGGCCTATCCTGGTGATGTGTTCTACCTACACTCCCGGTTGCTGGAGAGAGCAGCCAAAATGAACGATGCTTTTGGTGGTGGCTCCTTGACTGCTTTGCCAGTCATAGAAACACAGGCTGGTGATGTGTCTGCTTACATTCCAACAAATGTCATTTCCATCACTGACGGACAGGTATTATTTTAATGATTAAAAGAAATGTTAAACTTGCTAGCGTGCGTATTTCCTTACATTATAGATCTTCTTGGAAACAGAATTGTTCTACAAAGGTATCCGCCCTGCAATTAACGTTGGTCTGTCTGTATCTCGTGTCGGATCCGCTGCCCAAACCAGGGCTATGAAGCAGGTAATTTTGCATCACTTTGGCAGTAAGGGGGCTGAGTTACAGTACAGTAATTTCTGTATTGCAGGTAGCAGGTACCATGAAGCTGGAATTGGCTCAGTATCGTGAGGTTGCTGCTTTTGCCCAGTTCGGTTCTGACCTCGATGCTGCCACTCAACAACTTTTGAGTCGTGGCGTGCGTCTAACTGAGTTGCTGAAGCAAGGACAGTATTGTAAGTTGTTCTTTTCTTCATTTGGTCAGGTTACTCACTTGGCATTCTTCTTGTATCTTTTCAGCTCCCATGGCTATTGAAGAACAAGTGGCTGTTATCTATGCGGGTGTAAGGGGATATCTTGATAAACTGGAGCCCAGCAAGATTACAAAGTTTGAGAATGCTTTCTTGTCTCATGTCGTCAGCCAGCACCAAGCCTTGTTGGGCACTATCAGGTATGAATGCAATTGTTGGCATCTTTTTTTAAAGAACTTACGACCTGCTTTTATTTCCAAATAGGGCTGATGGAAAGATCTCAGAACAATCAGATGCAAAGCTGAAAGAGATTGTAACAAATTTCTTGGCTGGATTTGAAGCTTAAACTCCTGTGGATTCACATCAAATACCAGTTCAGTTTTGTCATTGTTCTAGTAAATTAGTTCCATTTGTAAAAGGGTTACTCTCATACTCCTTATGTACAGAAATCACATGAAAAATAAAGGTTCCATAATGCATAGTTGTTTTCTGTCATTTGTGTTATTCTTTAAAACCAAGATCAAATTGAGAAATTGGTAAGCAAATGCTTCTTGATCTATTTTACTTGAATATTGGTACAGTCAACTGGGCTAGATAATTCAAGGCTGAGCTCTTTGTAAGTTTTTTTTTTGTTTTTTTTTTTGAGACTGATTCTCACTCTGTCACTGAGGCTGGAGTGCAGTGGCACCCTGTCGGCCCACTGCAACCTCCGTCTCCGGGTTCAAGCAATTCTCTTGCCTCAGCCTCCCACGTAGCTGGGATTACAGGTGCCCACCACCACGCCTGGCTAGTTTTTTAGTATTTTTAGTAGAGACGGGGTTTCACCATGTTGGCCAGGCCGGTCACGAACTCCTGACCTCAGGTGATCCACCTGCCTTGGCCTACCTACCACAGTGCTGGGATTACAGGTGTGAGCCACCGCACCCGGCTGCTCTTTGTAAGTTTCTAGAGTACTTTGTGTTTAAGAGAAATTCCTAAACTGGATATATGTGGCAGGCTGACAATACTGAAGAGCATAGCTGGCTTCTCTGCCCAGAGGATGTACCTGCATAAAGAGGTACTGTAGGCAGGAAAATAATAGGACAGTTAAAATTCTCAGGGAAATGAAAAAATTGCTGGAACAAAAGCTGAGAAGATAGAATGCATAGGATTATGAAAACTTGTCAATATCTCTTTTGTTTGTTTTGTGACAGGGTCTCCATCTCTCTCACCCAGGCTGGAGTACAGTGGTGTGATCTCAGCTCACTGCAGCTTCTGCCACCTGGGTTCAATTGATTCTTCCACCTCAGCCTCCTGAGTAGCTGGGGTTACAGGCACATACCACCACGCCCAGCCAATTTTTCTACTTTTTGTAGAGGGAGGGTCTTGCCATGTTGTCCAGGCTGATGATGAACTCCTTGGCTCAAGTGATCCTCCTGCCTTGGTCTCCCAAAGTGCTGGGATTACAGGTGTGAACTACCATGCCCGGCCATCTTTTAATATTTTCACAGCTACTTTATTTCCTCTGTTACTAGCTTTTCATAGCCTTTGCTCATTCTTACTGCATTAAATTTTTTTTACTGATTTATTTATTTTTTTGAGACAGAGTCTTGCTCTGTCACCTAGGCTGGAGAGCAGTGGCGTAATCTCAGCTCACTGCACCTTTCACCTCCTGGGTTCAAGCGATTCTCCTGCCTTAGCCTCCCAATTAGCTGGGACCACAGGCCCATGCCACCACACCCGGCTAACATTTTGTATTTTTAGTAGAGACAAGGTTTCACCATGTTGGCCATGCTGCTCTTGAGCTCCTGACCTCGTGGTCTGCCCGCCTCAGCTTCCCAAAGTGCTGGGATTACAGGTGTGAGCCACCACGCCCAGCCTACTGATTTATTTATTTACTTTTAATTTTTCATAGCCTTTGCTCATTCTTAATGTGTTACCTTTTTTTTTACTTAGTTATTTATTTATTTGAGATGGAGTCTCCGTCGTCCAGGCTGGAGTGCAGTGACCTGATCTTGGCTCACTGCAACCTCTGCCTCCAGGTTCAAGCAATTCTCCTGCCTCAGCCTCCCGAGAAGCTGGAACTACAGGCACCCACCACCATGCCCTGCTAATTTTTGTATTTTTAGTAGAGGCGGGGTTTCACCATATTGGCCAGGCTGGTCTCGAACTCCTGACCTTGTGATCTGCCTGCCTTGGCCTCCCACAGTGCTGGGATTACAGGTGTGAGCCACCACACCTGGCCTTTTTTTTTTTTTTTTGAGACGGAGTCTCACTGTCTCCCAGGCTGGAGTGCAGTGGTGCGATGTCGGCTCACTGCAAGCTCTGCCCCCTGGGTTTGCGCCGTTCTCCTGCCTCAGCCTCCCGATTAGCTGGTACTACAGGCGCCTGCCATCACGCCCAGCTAATTTTTTTTTTTTTGTATTTTTAGTAGAGACGGGGTTTCACCATGTTCGCCAGGATGGTCTCGATCTCCTGACCTCATGATCCACTTACCTCGGCCTCCCAAAGTGCTGGGATTACAGGCTTGAGCCACCGCGCCCGGCCTCTTTTTTTTTTTTTTTTTTTTACTGATATATAAAGGCTTTTGTCTGTAAGGGTCATACATGGTCATGTTCTAAAATATTTTTCCTAGGGTTCCCCCTTCCTTGCCATTTTATTTTGTTGATGGGGATTTGCTGTACCGAAACTTCATTCTTATCCATCTCTCTGTCTCCAGTAAGTCAAAATATATTTACATATGTGGGCTCCAATATCTTTGGTAGGAAAAGGAGAGTTCTTAAAGTACTCATAAGTCCTTTTCAGTACTTAGAGGAACACTAAACTTGATAGCAGTTGGTCATTTCTGATCAACTCTTGCTTTCTAGCTACTTGAGAAATAACTTCTAGATCTGATTTTCCTTTTCTGAAATAAGGAAGTTACTTTTAGTTAGAAGGTTCTGCACATTTCGTTTTTTTTTTTTTTTTTTTTTTTTGTTTTTTTTTTTTGAGAGTTTTGCTCTTGTTGCCCAGGCTGGAGTGCAATGGCACGATCTCGGCTCACCACAACCACCGCCTCCTGGGGTCAAGCAATTCTCCTGCCTCAGGCTCCTGAGTAGCTGGGATTACAGGCATGCACCACCACGCCTGGCTAATTTTGTATTTTTAGTAGAGATGGGGTTTCTCCATGTTGGTCAGGCTGGTCTCAAACTCCTGACCTTAGGTGGTCCACCGGCCTCCCAAAGTACTGGGATTACAGGGGTGAGCCACTGCGCCCGGCTTGTTGGAGCATTTTATACCTAGTGTCAGTGGTGATTACTACTTTGGAGAAAAATACTTTGGCTAATGGATTGGAATTAATTTATTACTGGGAGTATGTATTGTTTGTTTGTTGACTGGATCTCGTAGCCCACTCCTGGCACGTAAATGCTCAATAAACTTCTCAAATGAAGACAACCATGTTTGTCCATTATAAATCAAATTCCAAATGTTAACTACTGGTCTGGTCTGATGAGATTTTTTTTTTTTTTTTTTTTTTTGAGACGGAGTTTTGTTTTTGTTGCCCAGGCTGGAGTGCAATGGCGCGATCTCGGCTCACTGCAACCTCCACCTCCTGGGTTCAAGTGATTCTCCTACCTCAGCCTCCTGAGTAGCTGTGATTATAGGTGTGCACCACCATGCCTGGCTAATTTTTGTATTTTTAGTAGAGACGGGGTTTCACCATGTTGGCCAGGCTGGTTTCGAACTCCTGACCTTAGATGATCCACGTGCCTCGACCTCCTAAAGTGCTGGGATTACAGGCGTGAGCCACTGTGCCTGGCCCACGCCAGGCACAGTGATATTTAAAAATGTGATTTTTAAATATCACATTTAAAAATATGTGATATTTTTAAAGAATATGATAGCCCAGGCGCAGTGGCTTACGCCTGTAATCTCAGCACTTTGGGACGATCACTTGAGCCCAGGAGTTTGAAACAGGCTGCAGTCAGCTATGATCACGCCACTGCACTCCAGCCTAGGTGACAGAGACCCTGACTCTTAAAAAAAGTTGTGCTAGAAGACTTCAAGATCTCCCCTAAAACTGTATAGTCCTTTCCCTGGTGTTTTTGCTGAGCTATAGAGTCCAGCCCTTTCTGTTACAGCAATGAACCATGAGATTCAAATACTGCTTTTTACTAAGTACTTACAGACTAATGACATAGGAGACCTCATAGGCACCTGGCTGTTTTTAACCAGGCAGGCCTAAATACACTGCCCAAGTGGCCCTTCTGTGTGGCAACAAAATGGCTGTCATAAAATTGTGTCTGTGTGCATTTATCTTATCACTGGGGGTGGTGAACATTTGAGAAGGCACTTGACCTTTGAAATGTGAAGTTTTATGGATTTCAGACTTGTATTTTAAAAACTATTTGTTAACTGTAAGGTCTTGTCTTTTTTGCTCTCCTGAAAGTTCT